ACTGTCTGCCAGAAAACTTAGGAGTTTTAAATCTCCGACAACATTGTATGAGAAAGCTCATTATCTCACATATGGATCTACAGTAATCCTCTTAAATTGTATATCGTTCTGACTTGTATTTCCTACTTTTACATAGCTTCATTTCCCAATTCCTGTTAGAATTCCCTGATTCTAACAGGATCACACTGATCCTGTTAGAAGAGAGAAATATATGACTCTCACTTCCTTGCTCCTGTGACTGTAAGAATGCCTACCATTCATTAAACGTTAAACTCTCCGCAGGAATGAGACTAGAGTGCCCTTAATATTATTACCGGCATCTCATTGATCCCTCAAAACGACTCCTTGTCGTTGTTCTTATCTTCTAAGTGAAATGACCTAGACGTTGGGGGAGGGCAGCCCCAACCCACAGCGAAGAGCTTAAGTACTGGGATCCGAGACGGGATTTCACACACCTGTAACTAGCACCAGAGTTAAGGGGTGGGGAGGGGCAGCGTGGGCAAAGCGAAACGAAACCGAGCAAAAACAAAAACTACGGCCTTGCCGCTTGCTGTCTCCTTCTAGTTGGCCAGTTTCTAAATTAAAATAGAGGTAGCTTTGCTGCTGTCAGCGGCGTGTGTACGGACCAGTTTATTCCATTCCTAAGGACCAGACTGTCAGCGACAACTCGCATTGCGTGAGCGAGGAGGCTGCTCAGCTGAAAGCTGAGGCAGATGGTGCACATTTATACCCTTTGCAAAAGGAAATGGTCTGATATGGGAAATAGGAGGAGCGACTGTTCCTAGGTAATTCGTGGCTACAGTGGACACTTTGAAGTCTGGGGGACGCGAAGGTAATGAAACCTGAAGAGCGCACAATCTCACACGATCGACGCCTCTGGGCTCAAACAGGAGGAAGAAGGACGCATGCGTCACGCGCACGCCAGGGGTGTCCCTCCGGGAGCGCTCTGCGCAGGCGCGGACGCAGGTTACAGCAGCGCTTGGCCTCTGCTGATGCCGTCGTTATCCTACCCCTCCCCCGTCCCAGCTCTACGGCGGCCGCGCGCTCCAGGCCGGTCGCTCCACCCCCCGGCTCCCGGGACTGTGGACTCCACGACCCTGTCCTCGGCCCTGTCCGCGCCGAAGCAGCCCGGGACTGCGCAGCGCCCCGCGTGCCGGTGAGCGACCCCGGACGTGCAGTCCCCAGGTCACATTCTGTACAGAATCCCCTTTCCTTTCCAGATCTTTTCCTAATTCAGCAGCGATTTAACCAAGAGCCTGGAATATTTTAAGGAGTAATAAGAGACATTTACAAACTATTCTCTCTGAAGCCTGCTACCTGGAGGCATCATCTAGATAATCAGAACCTTGGCTTCCACATCCTCCTCCCTTGTCTTAACTACAAACATTTCTTTCTGCTGACTTCAACTCCTCAGGTAGAGTTTAACCGTTTCAACCAATTGCCATTAAGTTTACTGTAAGATTTTTATTTTTCTTTAGACATGGGAAAGTCTCTTTCTCATTTGCCTTTGCATTCAAGCAAAGAAGATGCTTATGATGGAGTCACATCTGAAAACATGAGGAATGGACTGGTTAATAGTGAAGTCCATAATGAAGATGGAAGAAATGGAGATGTCTCTCAGTTTCCATATGTGGAATTTACAGGAAGAGATAGTGTCACCTGCCCTACTTGTCAGGGAACAGGAAGAATTCCTAGGGGTATGTGTTATTGTATTGTTTTCCCTTTAAATGTAATTTCTGAACTTACTTCTTTCACATTTAGGGCAAGAAAACCAACTGGTGGCATTGATTCCATATAGTGATCAGAGATTAAGGCCAAGAAGAACGTAAGTGATTCTAAGAATATGGCAGTGTTTTACATGTACTTAAATACCCTCTTTTCCTTTTCAGAAAGCTGTATGTGATGGCTTCTGTGTTTGTCTGTCTACTCCTTTCTGGATTGGCTGTGTTTTTCCTTTTCCCTCGCTCTATCGACGTGAAATACATTGGTGTAAAATCAGCCTATGTCAGTTATGATGTTCAGAAGCGTACAATTTATTTAAATATCACAGTGAGTATAAATTTATATGAAAAATGTTTAACACTTGTAAATTTTCTGTGTCCTTTTTTTGTAGAACACACTAAATATAACAAACAATAACTATTACTCTGTCGAAGTTGAAAACATCACTGCCCAAGTTCAATTTTCAAAAACAGTTATTGGAAAGGCACGCTTAAACAACATAACCATTATTGGTCCACTTGATATGAAACAAGTAAGAATCAATCATGAAATACTTTGTAAGAGTTCTCTATCGAATTTCTCCTTTTGCCTTTCAGATTGATTACACAGTACCTACCGTTATAGCAGAGGAAATGAGTTATATGTAGTAAGTTCTGATTTATAATAACTTTTTATTGTTGCATTTGTTCACATTTTAATTTCTTTAACAGTGATTTCTGTACTCTGATATCCATCAAAGTGCATAACATAGTACTCATGATGCAGTAAGTACAAATCTTTTTTGAAAGAGATTTTGTAAATGTCTCTCCTCACTTACATTATTTTTAGAGTTACTGTGACAACAACATACTTTGGCCACTCTGAACAGATATCCCAGGAGAGGTATCAGTATGTCGACTGTGGAAGAAACACAACTTATCAGTTGGGGCAGTCTGAATATTTAAATGTACTTCAGCCACAACAGTAAAAACTGGAAGAGATGGATTTAAAGAAGAAATATCTATTGATATTTCCTATACTCTCAATGAAGAGGTATTTCCTAATAGGAGACCTTAAATTGAACAAACCTAAAGTTTACACTTCTAAGAGTACAGTTAAAAGTATGTGGACCTGCAGTTCTTGTAACTCTCCACTCTGTGTTAATGATATATTTGTACTAGGATCTTTTACTTGAATCTAAATTTACTGGTTGATTTCCTTCTCCAGCCTATCCCCTACAGGGAAAAGCTGATACTTCCCCTATAGTACAATAAATAATTATTTAAAAGTCATAGCTCCAGTCACTACTGAAAACATAATTTTGGTGATAAACATAATTTGAGAAACTTAATTTCTGAATGTTTTTATAGAAAATTACTGAAAGTCTATTACTCATGGAAGACTTTTAAAGAATAACCTTTTTTCCTGTTTTATAAATTCCCATTGTTATATGGTAGTATTTCAGCTACACAATATTTTAGCTTTTAGCTAGACATTTATAGCTTTTCATTTGTTGAAATGGTAATCATCTGCATGTTTTTGTCACTTATTTCAGGTTAGTGATTGCCTAACACTTATAAGCCAAAATAATCTTTGCAAAATTCCATACCTAAAATTTTGAAAGCCCCTAATGTTTTCACACATCTTTCTGTATTAGTTATAGTTTTGTGAAATCTTTGTGTGATCTTCAAACATTATCATTTAATGTACAATACTGTAAATAAACTGTGCATGGCTTTTATACAGCTTTAGTAAATGTCAAATAAAGTGGTACAGACTCATTACAACAAGTTTCTCATAAAAATACAATAAATAGGAAAATGAAATTCAGAAACCCATAGACTGGGAATAGGTTCCAGTTACAGCTTGGATCTGGCATAAAATAAATTTGAAATAAAATATTTTGATGCTCCATTTTTTTATGTTGCTTTTCATACTAAAGAATGGTGTAGACATGTTTTGCAACTGTTAGGTACCCAGTTATCAATTTTATCAATGTTTTAGAGGAGGAAATTATTTTTTTGGTAGAAATTGTTCAAGAAATCCTTAATTGAATGTCATTAAATGATGGTGGCCAAAATAAAACCTATTTAGAAATTTAATCACTTTGCACATCACTTGGAATATGATGCCTCTAGTAGTTACTTTTTTATAGTTTTCTACTTTTGGTTTTATTTAAAATTGTTTTCAAATATAGATTATTGACTTATTCAACTTTGCTGTTTTATATTTTCAGTATCATTTTTCATTTTTTTTTTTTTTTGTCTTTTCACTTACCAAGTTCTAGGGACATTTAAAATATGTACTAAGTGTAGGAGTGGTTATGATACCAAAAAATGTAGCTGGGTTGAGATTAATTTCGTTCTGTTTTCTCATGACAGAAATCAGGTTTCCCTTTCCCCACCCCTAAGTGCCTAACTTAGGTCTGAAACAGCCTGTTTATTAGTCTGACTCTCTCAACCATAAAACATAAGCTTTATTTAATTCTGCCTTTAAACACACTCAGGTTTCCCCTTAATTTTCATATTATTTTCTGCAAGTTTTCTTGAGTATCTTCAATTCGTTGAATGTGGTTTTTGGTTTTTTTTTGTTTTAACACTAGTCTTCCCTTAATTCATTGCTAACTCAAGCCATCCTTACTATTAAACCCAAATCAGTCCTTTAAGTTCATTATGGCCTTTCTAGTATTTAAAAAAAAAAAAATCATTTTCATTTTTCTTCTGCTACGTTTCCTGACTACTACTGCATACTTCTCTGATACAGGTTCTGTTTGTATTTTTTATATCATTCTCATTTTCTCATTTGACATGATCTATGTCTATATATGATATAGGTCCCCTTTTGTCTCAAAATTTTTAATTATGTGACTTCAAAAATCACCTGTATCTGTAGTAGGGCTTCCAAATCTGCTTCTCCATATGTGACCAGTCACCTGTCTGCTTTCACATTTAGCTAGTGAACTACACATTTACTAAAATGTGTAAATTTTACACATTTAGTGACTGTGTAAAATAAAAAAAAAGTTATTTTATCATATCCTTTCTATTATGTTCCCATCCTGTCCTCATGTCCCATTTACTTTATTATCACCATTCATTTCTTCAAAATTATCTTTTAGATACGCTCATACAAAAATCAATCCTTGTTTTCTTGCTTGTGTCTTTTAACCTTGGAAAATTACATCGTGTAAATTAAACAGATTTTTCTGATGATCTGTGCTTCTTATATACTATTAGAGTGCATGATAGTATCTCCTGAAAAGGATGGAAAGTAGAAGCATTTGCTTTTAGTCACTTAATTTTGAATCTTTTTTCTTCATCTTTTGAATTAATTTTTTTTATTATATCTACTTTTAGTGGAGTTTGAGTCAGAAAAAAACAAGAATTTGAAACAAGTAAAAAGATAGAAGAGAAATAAAGATGGTATGTGACTACTTTCAGAGAGAGTTAAGTAACTGTCAGAATAAGCCTGGAACAAAACAGGCTGTAAATTAATAAAACTACAAACACACATTCAGGTGAAGCAGAAGTATAGCCATAAAACATCTAGAAAGAGTGAATGAGGCTTTTAGCTTTTCTTAGGTCAATGTCCAGTGTGCTTTTTTCCATGGGAATAGGATAGGTATTAATACGCTTTTCTAAACTGCTCTCAGACCTTATCCAGAGGACATGGTAAAGATATGTTACAGAAATTTTTCTGATACTTCCTGGAATAACTTTAAGTTACACCCTAGTAGACTGGTCATTCTAATAAAATCCAGTACTATAACAAACCTCTGTATGTTGATAGCACATTGGCCCTTTTTAGAGTTCTTTCCTATGTTTTTCTTACGTGATTTCCCACAGTTCCATGAGTCCAACAAAGGAGAGTGATAGGCTCCTTATCTTTTAGAAGAGGAAGGAAAGGCATGAAGAAGTTGAGGGACTGGCTGAAGATCACGTACTTACTAAGTAGTACAACTGGAGCAAGATCAAGTATCTCTGTCTCCCATATCTGTGTTCTATCATTTAAAATATATATTGGAAATCCCTGCTGACTCAGATTGGTATGATTAAAAATGAGAGGAAAGTTCAAATAGTTAGTAGTGACAAACTAATACTGCTGGACTAAGATTTTGGTAGCATTGTTTTCTAAAATATTTTAAATGGAGAATGAACACTTATAAAATGCTTTGGAACATAATCTTTAGCTTAATTTTCTGTTAAAATTTAGTACCCCTTCATCATTCCAATAAAGATAAGACTGATCCATTGTCTAAGGAAATTATTTATAAATAATAGAGATTAATTTATTTGAGATTTGAAATAAGAATAGTATGAAAATATTAGATACCACATAAATTGTTTGAAATTACTGAATAACCATCTTAAGTATGGAACATTTAAATGGCTATATTTTATTTGTGTACAGTTTTTCTGTGCCTTGTTAGGCCAGTGAAGCAATTATTTTCTCTAAGAAAATGACAATAAAATATAACACACTTCAGATTGTCTGATTTACAGTTTGGAAAGGACACCGCAATGTTCAAATAGGTAGGAGACCATCAAAAACACAATTAAAGTAACATATTAGGAGACTTGAAACTTCAGCCTAATAAATCCTTCATGGTTCTTAGCCTTATTATTGTGATATAATTCTAGATATTTTCTTGGAGGGCATGTGCCCAACTCTCCCGCACCCCATTTTGTTTGTCTTTTAAAGTTCTTAGAATAAACAGTTCTTTATATAATAATTATATTTTATTTAAGAAAATAGTTTGTTAGGTACTTTTTAAAAGATGTAAATTTTTAAATTTACAAATACATATGGGTCTTTGATAAGCAATAGGAATTGAATTACAAGTTACTAGGGTTATAAGCAAAAGGTTGCTTACCATAATGTCATTAGGTCACGATTTTTAGCTCACATCTGGAAGCAGCAACTACTTGGCTCAAGTACATATAAGAGTAATTAGTTTTATTCTCTCTTTTTTATAAAATCGGGTTTCAGATGAGATGTTTATCTTAGACTATTTTAGGGAAAAATTTTACATGTTTGAGATGGTGGAGTAAAAAGACTGTTAAACATTTCTTTTAAAAAATTATTTTTACATTACAACAATATATTTATGATGTGTTCAGATCAAAAATTTAACTTCTGTGTCCCAGATCTACTTTCAAAGTGAGATTTTCACTTGTCAGCTTAAATTTCTGACTAGAACTAACATTTGTGTATTTTTGTGCTTAGTCGGAATACAAATTTCACAGTGGATTTTTGAAGTTTGTCCTTAAATTGGATAAAATCAAGTGATTAAAGTTACTAAAGAGATAAAAATGGTAATTTCCATTTTTAAAAGTAATTTGGTTGTGTTTATAGTTATTTGTACAAGTATTTATCACAGACTCTAAATTGAAAAATGTAGTATGATCTATATTTGACCCTAAAAATGTTGGATTAATTTAACAAATATGGCAGATTTTTCATAACTAAGTCTTAAGTCTTCTAAAAGGAAGCTGTTACCCTTCTGTTTTTAATTACATTAATTGAAATGTGTTTTAAGAGATACAATTTCAGCATATTTTATATATTAAAAAACAAAAAAGGATTAGTATTGAGCCAGTGGCCAAAAGGTAATATTACTACCATGTAGACTGTTATAGTTCAAATTGTCCCACTTCACCCAGAATTTTAGAAACTAGAAGTCTGGGAGGTACTATATCAGCTGTAGTTGGGTAATTCCAAGTGCTGATAGTACTATTCATCTTTTTTATTATTGTGTCAGATGAAACAAATGCCAAGTTGCAAAATATGCAGATTTTTATTATATAATGGTTTTAGGCATAAATTATTAACAAGCCATGCCTTATGTGTTTCATCTTATATTTTTCTTTAGAACTAAACTATAACAGATTTTGGAAAATGATTTGACGTGCTTGCTCACTTGATTGACTTGGTCAGATATTTGAATGATGGTATTACCTAGATTCTAATCCTTGATTCTAGTTATATAATAAATAATATAGAATATGAAAATATGTTTGGGCATTTACTGTTTATATTATGTAGTAGCCTCCATCATGACACACTTACTACATTTATGAATTGAGCAGTTCTGTAATTGTAATTATTATTGCTGTTCATGTAACAAAACATGCTTATAATAGCAAACAAATAGAAATGCCCCCAAAATGCTATTTTTTTAATTCAGTTATAACTGTTACTCTTGTAGTTGTGTATGACGCAATAAAATTTGTAAAAAAATTTCAGCATGAAAAATAAAATTTGTATCACTTATGTATTTTGGCTATGCTTTTGAAATTTCCTTAACATAAACAAATCAGTGTAGATATTCAAAATCTTTTACCTTTAATCCTTTTCATCCTTATAGTCCTTACCTGAACTCTACTTTAGCATTATCTTTGATTTCTTTTTTTCATTCACTTAACTTCCAATCAGTACTCAAGCTTTATCCATTCTACCTCTGTAATGTCTCTGGAATTTATCTCATACGTGAAATTTCCCTTGATATTATAGACATACCTTGGATATATTGCAGGTTTGGTTCCACACCATATCGATAAAGTGATATAATCAAGCAAGTTACACACCTTTTTTTGGTTTCCCAGTGCATATGAAAGTTATGTTTACATCATACTGTAGTCTATTAAGTGTGCAATAGCATTATGTCGAAAAACACAATATATATGCCTTAATAAAAAATAGGCTGTGTGCAGTGGCTCACACCTGTAATCCCAGCACTTTCGGAGGCCAAGGTGGGAGGATCACCTGAGCCCAGAAGTTCAAGACCAAATTGGTCAACATGGCGAGACCCCATATAAAATATATACATACACACACACACACACACACACACACACACACACACACACTATTGCTAAAAAATGTTAACGATCATCTGAATGTTCAGAAGTTTATACTCCTTTTGCCGGCACAGGATCTTGTCTGGATGTTGTTTGCTGATAGATCCATGTAGTGGTTACTAAAGTTGGGGTGGCTATGGCAATTTCTTAAGACAACAATGAAGTTTATCACATCTATTGCCTTGTCCTTTCATGAAAGATGTCTCTAGCATGTGATGCTGTTTTGATAGCATTTTACCAATGGTAGGTCTTTTTTCAAAATTGGAGCCAGTCCTCTCAAACCCTGCCTCTGCTTTATCGACCATGTTTAAATAATTTTCTAAATTCTTTATTGTCATTTCAGCAGTGGTCTCAGCATCTTCACCAGGAGTAGATTCCAACTCAAGAAACCACTTTCTTAGCTCATTCATAAGAAACAATTCCTCATCTGTTCAAGTTTTGGCATCAAGTTGTAGCAATTCAGTCACATCTACAGACTCCATTGCTAAATTTTAGTTCTCTTGCTATTTCCACATCTGCTGTGACTTCCTTCACTGAAGTCATGAACCCCTCAAAATTATCCATGAGAGTTGAAATCAATTTCTTTCAAACTCCTGTTAATGTTCATATTTAGACCTCTTCCCCTGAATCACAAATGTTGTTAATGGCATCTAGAATGGCAAATCCTTTCTGGAAGGTTTCAATTTACTTTGCCCAGATCCATCAGAGGAATCACTACCTATGACAGCTATGGTCTTACAAAATGTATTTCTTATATAGTAAGATTCAAAAGTCAAATTTACTCCCTGATCCATGGCTGCAGAATGCACGTTGTGTTAAGAGGCATGAAAACAACATTAATCTATTTGTACATCATCAGAGCTGTTGGGTGACCAGGTACATTGTCAATGAGTAGTAATACTTTGAAAGGAATTTTTTTTTCCAAGCAGGTCTCAACAATGGGCTTAAAATATTCAGTGAACCGTGTTGTAAACAGATGTCATATTATCCAGACTGTTCCATTTATTGAACACAGGCAGAGTAGGTAAAAGTTTTAAGGGTCCTAGGATTTTCAGGATGGCAAATGAGCATTGGCTTCAACTTAAAGTCACCAGCTACATTCACCACTAAAGAGAGTCAGCCTGTCCTTTAAAGCTTTAAAGGCAAGCATTGACTTCTCTTTAGCTATGAAAGTTTTAGATGGCACCTTTTTGTAAAAGAAGGTTGTTTTATCTACATTGAAAATATATTGTTCATTGTAACCACTTTCATCAATGATCTTAGCTAGATATTCTGGGTAACTTACTGCAGGTTCTCCATCAGCACTTACTGCTTCACCTTGCACTTTTATATTATGGAAACAACTTATCTCCTTAAACATCATTAACCAACCTCTTGGTAGCTTCCAACTTTTCTTCAATAGCTTCCTCATCTCTCTCAGCCTTCATAGAATTGAAGCGTGTTAGGGCTTTGTTCAGGATTAGGCTTTCACTTAAGGCAATGTTGTGGCTGGTTTGATCTATTGAAACCACTAAAACATTCCCATATCGGCAATAAGGCTGTTTGATTTTCTTATCATTCATGTTTTCTGGAACACTTTTCAATTACTTACAGTAAGGAAATAGCACTTTTAATTTCCTTCAAGAACTTTTCCTTTGCCTTCACAACTTGTGCAAGAGACCTAGCTTTCAGCCTATCTTGACTTTCCAAGATTGTCCTTGGTGAGAAATGCTTGATTACTAGGTGTAATTATTTCTAGCTTTTGATTGAAAGTGAGAGATATGTGACTCTTCCTTTTACTTGAACAGTTAGAGGCTATTGTAGGATTATTAATTGGCCTAATTTCAATGTTATTTTGTCTCAAGGAGAGAGGGATGTGGGAACAGCTGGTTAGGAGAGCAGTCCGAACACACACTTTTTTTTATTACTTTCACTGCCTTACATGGGTATGGTTCATGCTGCCTCCAAATACTTACAAAAACATCAAAGATCACTGATTACAGATCATTAAAATAGGTTTAATAATAATGGAAACATTTGAAATATTGCAAAAATTACCAAAATGCGACAGAGACATGAAATGAGAACATGCTGTTGAAAAAAATGGCACTCATAGACTTGTTGGACACAGGATTGAAAGAAACCAATTCATCAAAACCACAATATCTGCAAAACGCAATAAGGTGATGCACAATAAAAGGAAGTATATCTGCACTTCCTTCTTTTTTACTGAAAAAGCCCAAGTTCTTACTCTGGTGTTGAGAACCTTTCATTAGCTGGCTACAATCTCAGTTCACAATCATTTCTTATTGCCCTTCAACAATGTCCTGACCAAATCGAGTTCTTTCTCATTGGGAACAGTTCATTCCTTTATCCCTTCGCTCATTCTGTTCCTTTTTTCTTAGAAAAATTATTTGCCCATGTTTTTTATCCCCCAATTCTATCTTTTTCAATGCCCACTTCGTGTCCAACCCCTCTCTACTTTCCCTCTAAACTTACTCAAACACTTGGTGAACTTTTTCTGAATGTTTTTTCTGAATGTTTACTTTTAAAGGAGTTGCCCAGTCACAAAGTTTGAGCCAAGTTTTTTTGTTTTAAACTTGTTTTAAACTTTTGTTTTCATCAACTTTTTTCAAACAATTTTTGTCAGCTTAGAGGTTGTGTTTTAATTACTATTTTTAAAATCTTGTATGAGGTAGTATGATTTGAAATTAGATGGAATGTGCCCAAAATTATCTCTGTAGAATAATATGGAAAAACGAAAATGAAAAGATGTATTACCTGAATGTGCTCCTCCTAGCCAGTTTCTCAAGGGAGAAGAATCATTAATAAGTTTGTGAGGCTTTTTTTTTTTTTCTGGTAGATTTCTGTTTCCTTGATCAGTGGTTTTTCAGAATTTTTTAAAGCTTGTGAAATACTTATTTGTAAATAGCATCTTATGAGGAACCTTGATATGTGACAAAACAGATGCTTTGATTTGAGAGCAGAAGACCTGCAGCCCCTGACTGCTCACCTTTCCAGGGACCCCTGAACATTGGCCTAGAGGGTAGTGTACAGTCACTTCTTCAGTGATAACTTACTGAGTGTGATTCAACAAAACTGCTTTGGTTTATGGGTGAAACATAATTTATAACTAGGCAAATGTCAGCTTAAATTTATATTTTCTAAATAGCACTGAAAATGACAATAGACAAATGTAATTTCTGATTTTTAAGAAATGATTTTCCATTTTAACATACATTTTAAATGTTTTGTCTTCAAAGGGAATCCTTAAAAATGATATATTGGAAACCACTGATTTCTTATTTTCATTTCATGAATTTCAGATTCATGAATGGAATATATTGATAATAGCATTTTTTAAGTTGCCCCAAAAAGATGAAATACAAATAATTTTAATCCCAAATCTATTTCAGACACCTAACTTTTTTTTTATTTTTTATACTTTAAGTTCTAGGATACATGTGCAGAACGTGCAGGTTTGTTACATAGGTATACACGTGCCATGTTGGTTTGCTGCACCCATCAACCCGTCATCTACATTAGATATTTCTACTAATGCTATCCCTCCCCTAGCCCCCTACCCCACAAAAGGCCCCAGTGTGTGATGTTCCCCTCCCTGTGTCCATCTGTTCTCATTGTTCAACTCCCACTTATGAGTGGCAACATGTGCTGTTTGGTTTTCTGTTCCTGTGTGTGTTTGCTGAGAATGATGGTTTCCAGCTTCATCCATATCCCTGAAAAGGACATGAACTCATCCTTTTTTATGGCTGCATAGTATTCCATGGTGTATATATGCCACATTTTCTTTATCCAGTCTATCATTGATGGACATTTGGGTTGGTTCCAAGTCTTTACTATTGTGAACAGTGCTGCAATAAACATATGTGTGTATGTGTCTTTACAGTAAAATGATTTATAATCTTTTGGGTATACACCCAGTAATGGGATTGCTGGGTCAAATGGTATTTCTGGTTCTAGATCCTTGAGGAATCACCACACTGTCTTCCACAATGGTTGCAATTTACACTCCCACCAACAGTGTGTAAAAGCTTCCTATTTCTCTACATTCTCTCCAGCATCTGTTGTTTCCTGACTTAATGATTGCCATTCTAACTGGCGTGAGATGGTTTCTCACTGTGGTTTTGATTTGCATTTCTGTAATGACCCGTGATGATGAGCTTTTTTTCATGTTTGTTGGCTGCATAAATGTCTTCTTTTGAGAAGTGTAAGGTACTTAATTCTTAAATTAAAAAAAAATACCCGGCCGGGCACGGTGGCTCACGCCTGTAATCCCAGCACTTTGGGAGGCCGAGGCGGGTGGATCATGAGGTCAAGAGATCGAGACCATCCTGGCTAACAAGGTGAAACCCCGTCTCTACTAAAAATACAAAAAATTAGCCGGGCGCGGTGGCGGGCGCCTGTAGTCCCAGCTACTCGGGAGGCTGAGGCAGGAGAATGGCGTGAACCCGGGAAGCGGGGCTTGCAGCGAGCCGAGATTGCGCCACTGCAGTCCGCAGTCCGGCCTGGGCGACAGAGCGAGACTCCGTCTCAAAAAAAAAAAAAAAAAAAAAAAAAAAATACCCTTCTTTAACAAAATCAAGTTTCAAGTTTTCTGCCTTGTTGATAACTTGTTAACATTTTTTTATTTTAGAATAAATCTAAACAGAGACCACACTGATATCTGTAACAACCTATGTAAAGTTAAGATTAAGGTTAAATCACATTTTTCACAGAGAGTGTTTTACTGAAATATAAACTTTTATGCATCTGATATTATCTAATTGTGTCCTTACTGGGTAACTTGTGTATTTTTCAAGTTAAAGGATTTCCTAAAAATGCTTATTTGAATATTTATGTCATTTGTCACACATACTTTCAAAACATAACCTTCTTCAACGAGTATCTTCTTTTCCTTCCTAAAATACTGTTAATAGCTGGCTATTTTGTAAGCCTGTATCTGGTTTAAAAAAAAGAAGTGAATATTTTCAATACTTATGAACCATAGAATTCTGTATTCTTTTCATAACTTTTAACTTTTCCATAGGACCTATCACTATGTAAAATATTATACATATCTACTGATTTATTTATTGCCTATGTACCTATACTAGAACATAGTAAACATGAGAACAGGGAATCTTGGTTATTAATTCCTGCAGGACTCAACTACTTATCACTCAAACATTTGTTCTTGAAAAGAACTTCGTATAACATCATTAGATTTTTACAGAATCTTTAAAAAAGCTTTAATATTTTCAAGGTTTTTTATTTATATAAATATTGTTACTTTACCACTAGTGATTTCAATAGTGGCATTGTCACATGATTCAAGAAGAGGAGGCCATTACATTACTGTTGTATTAAAAAGTCAGTTCAGGCTTAATATATATGACTACTATAAGTCAACCTCACATTTTAATGTATGAAGAAGATTGTATGAACGATCACATTAATTCATTTAAATAGTATGTATTTTGATACTAATTTTTAAGAAGAAATGTATCATTCTCATGGAAATAAAAGATAATTTGAAAAGCATGTTGTGCTATTTATATCAGGGAAAATTTGTT